AGGCATGAGCCACCGTGCCCAGCCTGTGTCCTCTACTTCTACCAGAGCAGAAGTCTGGAGGACAGTAGATATGATAATGTGTGAATGATGACATGTTAAATAACTGAATGAATGAATGAATTGGCAGCAGAGACAGAACGAGCACTGGGTGCTAATAATGGTTATAGTGGAAACTTGTTTATCTCCAAGGGAGATAATAAACAAAAGTTTACCTCCTGGAATACTATCTCCATAGCAGGTAAATTCTTTCTTGAATACCAGTACATCTCCAGGAATCAGTTACCCAGCTCTGACTTTTCCTTTGCCCCTAGAAAGGGCTTTTGTTAACTTAAATGTAATCGTGCTCATTCTCATCTCTATAAACATAAATTGCACTTTTTATGGCCTATATGGCCTAGTTCCTCCCCCATCTGTAATTCTATGCTAGGTATAGAACAAACAGAAACTTCTTACTCAATTGTAAGACCTCTGACCTTTACTCTCAAAGGACCAGGGGCCAGTAGTGCTGAGGATTTCATGATTGCTGCTAATGATAACGAGGCATTTGGAGAGCTCTGACTTGCAACCTGGATGAGAAAGAATTAGCTCTTTTCTGAAAACTACCTGCCTCATGCTCTTGCTATGATTTAGATTGTGCATTTGTAGTCAATAGACTTCCACAGTTTATAGTAAACAGCCAGACCTAACTACACGTCTCTTAGCTTCTCTGTGAAGTTTGCAACCTTGGTTCTGCCCTTGGCAGAAGCACATGGCACGCCCTTCAAAAGTGCAGAGAGGGGCAAATCCTCCTCCACGTTCCCTGATTTTCTGCACAAACTAGATCTCCCCAGCTCATTCCACAGAGATATTTATGGTTGCTGGCTAGCAGACATATTGAAAATATTCATGGCACGTTGCCAATGTGCAGATCTGGAAGAAACAGGAGCCTGTCAGTCCTGTTCCACCCCACCCTGCCACAGCCCTGGCAAGCCTCATGGGTCAGTTTGCACTGTGAACACTCCCACTTCATTGCAGGCGACGCTTATCAATAGCGGCCCTGGCCTCCTCCCTCTGCTCTCTGTAACATAACAGGCTGGCAGCGCCCAGAGAGGATTTTGACTATTCCAGTTTTAGTAAAAGGCTGGGGGAAATCCATATAAGCAAGTCTATTGTTCTTGGGGAGAAAAAGAGTATGACTTTGGTGTAGAGAAAAGAGGACAGAATCTGCAGAGGGACAGGTAGGAGGCAGGATGACAGTCCTGGAGAATGCCACAGGTGGAGGCCAGAACATGGTGGATCCGGGCAAATCTGAGCTGACAGTGGGCCAGGATGAGCTGCCTCGCAGGGAAGGTGCAGCCCAACCCCAGCTTCCCAGGAAAGACTTCCCCCTGAGTTGTAAGCCAGCAGTGTGGGAATCAGTGGGTGGGCTCTCTCTGTCTTGTCCCTTCCCTCTGTACAGCTTCTCAACTCATCTCTGCAGACCGGCTTGCTCTACTCTTCCTTTATCATGGCAGAATGTGCTTGGCTCCCAGGCTGACATGGTGCAGATGCAGCCACACATACCAACTGACTCACAATCCGTCAGGGGCCCAAACTCAAGCTTTCAGGTGAGAGAAACCAAATACTCAGCTGCGTTAGGTCTTTACAAGCCTGCCCCTACTCCTTATTTAGGTCTCAGCTCAAATACCACCTCCTTGGAGAAATCTCTGCTGACCACACTTGCTGAACTGACAGCCAGCTCCTCCCCTGCCCTTCTCTGATATGGGATGAATTGTGTCCCTCTCTCTTTGCAAAAACATTTATGTCAGTACCATCCGAGCCCCGGATACGTCAGAATGTGACTGTTTTTGGAGATAGGGCCTTTAAGGGGGCAATTAAGTTAAAATGAGGTCTTAATCTAATACGAATGTGTCCTTCTAACAAGAGGAGATTAGGACACAGACAGGCATATAAGAAAGACCATGTGAAGATATAGAGAGACGTAAAAGCCAAGGAGAGAGGCCTCAGAAGAAACCCACCCTTCCAACATCTGATCTTGGACTTCTGGCCTCCAGAATTGGGAGAAAATAAATTTCTGTTATTTAAGTTACTCAGTTCCTGGTGCTTTGTTATGGCAGCCTT